AGGCTGACCACATCCTCTTTCTGGAAGGAGGCGCTATCCGGGAGGGGGGAACCCACCAGCAGCTCATGGAGAAAAAGGGGTGCTACTGGGCCATGGTGCAGGCTCCTGCAGATGCTCCAGAATGAAAGCCTTCTCAGACCTGCGCACTCCATCTCCCTCCCTTTTCTTCTCTCTGTGGTGGAGAACCACAGCTGCAGAGTAGGCAGCTGCCTCCAGGATGAGTTACTTGAAATTTGCCTTGAGTGTGTTACCTCCTTTCCAAGCTCCTCGTGATAATGCAGACTTCCTGGAGTACAAACACAGGATTTGTAATTCCTTACTGTAACGGAGTTTAGAGCCAGGGCTGATGCTTTGGTGTGGCCAGCACTCTGAAACTGAGAAATGTTCAGAATGTACGGAAAGATGATCAGCTATTTTCAACATAACTGAAGGCATATGCTGGCCCATAAACACCCTGTAGGTTCTTGATATTTATAATAAAATTGGTGTTTTGTACTGTGGTTTCTTATGTTTCCGGCACACCAAACGGCCCACTGCCTTTTGCAGCGCACTTTTCAGCTGCGGATGTCTCCTCTTTTATCATCCTCAATGTTTTACCCCCTAACTGCATCACCTTTTCCCTTAAGCTTTTTAATTCCTATGAGGCCCCTTCCACTTCCCCTATCCCCTTAGGCCCACCCCCAAGAATGTGCAAGACCCCAGCCACAGGGCCCATCAGGGCACTAGCGGCCGCAGCTCAGAGCCGTGGCCTCTCCGAAGTGGCAGATGGGGCGGGCGCGGCCAGAGCAAGTGCCAGGCGGGAACAGAGGGACTGGGCGCGCCTCACAACTCACCACCTCGCCCGCTGGTCCTTCCTGGCTCGCCTGGCTCTGAAGCTGCACCTGGAGGGGAAACCTCAGAACAGTAGGCGGGATTGCCTAGTAAATATCTCCCATTCAGGGAGGCCCAGGTCGTGTGACGTCGACAGTTGCTGGGTAGATGAGGCCAACACAGGTTGCAAGAAGAGGCGGGGTTTAGAGGCGTGAAACTCCGCAGTGCTCAGCCAAGCAGGGAGCAACGCTAGGAAGGGCGGGCAGAAAGGGCACGCTCTTGTGGGTGACTACAGGTTAGGAGACCGTTGAACCTGGAGGGGCCCTAGGATGGACCCCGTGGAAAGATTCAGAGACTGCGCCCTCTCCCTGGCGCCGCCTTCCCCTACACGCGGCGGGTATATTCTGTTGCAGTTGGCCCAGGACCTGTTTCCAAGACTCTGCCCCCTCGCACTTCCGTCCCTCCTGGTTTTGTAAAGTGATGCTCATAGGAACCCCCACCCCGCGTGACACTACTCCCAGCTCCTGGCTGACTTCTAGTCTTCTGGTTGAAGCTGCGCCTTTAGATGACACGACCCTACCCACCCCTGTTTCCAGCGGATGCCCGGGCCTGGAGGTACCTCTTACTGTAACCCATCGCCAAGTGGGATTGCCTTTCTCAACCTCTTTTCTCTTATCAGCCCACAGAATTCTTCCAGTCCCTGGGTGGGGACGGAGAAAGGAACGTTCAGATTGAGATGGCCCATGGCACCACCACGCTCGCCTTCAAGTTCCAGCATGGAGTGATTGCAGCAGTGGATTCTCGGGCCTCAGCTGGGTCCTACATTAGTGAGTGTATACGCTCCAGCAGGCAGAATCTGCCCTTCTCTCCCAAAGCTCCATCTTCTTCCAGGTGCCTTACGGGTGAACAAGGTGATTGAGATTAACCCTTACCTGCTTGGCACCATGTCTGGCTGTGCAGCAGACTGTCAGTACTGGGAGCGCCTGCTGGCCAAGGAATGCAGGTAAGCGAGGCCTCTCATCTTCCTTTCTTAGCCTCTTTCCTCACTCCACCTTGTCCTCACCCAGGCTGTACTATCTGCGAAATGGAGAACGTATTTCAGTGTCGGCAGCCTCCAAGCTGCTGTCCAACATGATGTGCCAGTACCGGGGCATGGGCCTCTCTATGGGCAGTATGATCTGTGGCTGGGATAAGAAGGTGGGTGCTCTCCATTCTTCATGTTCCCCCACCCAATTTCAGCCTGAAATCTTTCATCTTATAGGGTCCTGGACTCTACTACGTGGATGAACATGGGACTCGGCTCTCAGGAAATATGTTCTCCACGGGTAGTGGGAACACTTATGCCTACGGGGTCATGGACAGTGGCTATCGGCCTAATCTTAGCCCTGAAGAGGCCTATGACCTTGGCCGCAGGGCTATTGCTTATGCCACTCACAGAGACAGCTATTCTGGAGGCGTTGTCAATAGTAAGAGACCAATGCTCCCACCACCATGCCTGTGACTCCATGTTCTTTTCTCATTTGTCCACAGTGTACCACATGAAGGAAGATGGTTGGGTGAAAGTAGAAAGTACAGATGTCAGTGACCTGCTGCACCAGTACCGGGAAGCCAATCAATAATGGTGGTGGTGGCAGCTGGGCAGGTCTCCTCTGGGAGGTCTTGGCCGACTCAGGGACCTAAGCCACGTTAAGTCCAAGGAGAAGAAGAGGCCTAGCCTGAGCCAAAGAGAGAGTACGGGCTCAGCAGCCAGAGGAGGCCGGTGAAGTGCATCTTCTGCGTGTTCTCTATTTGAACAAGCATTTCCCCCAGGGAAGTTTCTGGGTGCCCCACTAAGTAGAATAAAGAAAAACGGTTATAAATACCTCTGTCTTGTGGCTGAATGGGGTTGGGCCT